GCATAAGCTCTGAGTTCATAGGAGTTATGACCATGGGAAGAAGTAGAGGGGTGGGATGAGCGCATGGGATACTGAACTCAGCTATGCTGCTTTACTTCTCTGAAAGAGGAACAATCTTAAGTAATCATGGTAAAATGTTAATGTTTGTCCATTTCAGGGTGGGGAAGGAAATTTAGGTCTGTAATTTAGGAGAGAGGTTGAGGCCAGAGCCAAGATTGGCAGTTGTGATGAGTATGTGGTTACATCTTCACTTTTTTTAGAACTAAATCTGGATGTCAATGGCCATGTTTAGTGGGCCAGGGGCCTTACATTACTTTCTTGCAGCACTGATGGCTTTTGTTTGAGGCTGCACAAATTCCTGCATTTCCCTTGGGTTGAATGGTAGGGATGCGGGCAGTTGGTGACTGGGTGAACCACCTGACTTGAGCAGGGCTACGACTCTCTCTGCAAACGAAACCCAGAGACATGAACAGTGCTGAGATTTCTCAGTGGTTTCCCATGTAGGCTGCTTTCCAAGGGCAGCAAGCATGGCTTCATCACTCACCCAGTGCTTCTGATTCAGCACTGTGATGCTCGGTTAAGTTTTAATGAGGTTTTAAATTTTTTCGTATGTTTGAGTGTTTATGCAAACAAAGATGCTGAATTGTAAACACCAGCAATCTGAGTACCTTCTTTTGATTTCTCTCTCCATATTGTTTAGTCCCTTTTTCTTTGTTTGTTTTATGAAATTGCATAGATGTTTTGGTTGAGAGTAGATTGTTTTTACTTTTCAGGGACAGGCAACAATTTCATGATATAACTTCTAAAAATATTTTAAACAAGTATGAAAATAGTTTTTTCTTCCAAAAAACCATTTCTTCATTTGGCACATACACAAACAAATGAGCAGAATTTAGAGTAATTTAGAGACAGAATTTAGATAATTTGGGTGGGTTTTTTTTTGGACAGTCTTGCCCTGTTGTCCAGGCTGGAGTGCAGTGATGTGATCTCGGCGCACCACAGCCTCCTCCTCCCAGGCTCAAGCGATTCTTGTGCCTTAGCCTCTCAAGCTACAGGCACACACCACCACGTCCAGCTAATTTTTGTATTTTTATTAGAGACGAGTTTTTGCCATGTTGCCCAGGCTGGTCTTGAACTCCTGGCCTTAAGTGATCCTCCTGCCTCGGCCTCCTTAAGGGCTGGGATTACAGGCATGAGCCACCACAGCCGGCCTAGTGTGAAAGCAGTTTTTAAGGACAGTTGAACAGGAAAGCTCCTGGATTCCTGCACATAGATCTTGTGCCCCTCCAAAGTGCCGTAAGTACCGATTTCTGCTGTCTTGATTTAACTCAGTGTCTGGAGCTTACGATCCTTCCTCTCTGTTTCCTTCAGTGGCGTAGCTTGGGGGTGTCAATTAAAGAGTTATTGCAAGATCTCAGCCTCTGAAAGTTTAGCTTATTCATCAGCAAAACTTTAAGCAAGTCTCACCTCTTCTAAATTAGAATTGTAACCTTGACTTTAGTCTCAGAGTTAACATTGTGCAGAAAAAGAAAACACTGCGCAGTGTTGAAGCAGTTTGCAAACTGAAATGATACAAATGAAAAATGCTATGATGTTTCTCAGTAGTCTCTGTATTTGCAAATGAGTCAGTTAGGATTAGTTTTACCCACAAATAACAACAACAGTAAAAAAAAAAAAAAAAGAAAGAAAGAAAGAAAGTGACCCAGCACTATAATACAAGTTTATTTCTCTCTCACATCAAGGAAGTTCAGGGTAGCCAGTCTGGGCTGGTTTAGCAACTCCTTGATCATCATGGGTTCTGTGCTACCTGGTAGTCCAGGATGGTTGCACAAGCTCCAGCCATTGCATCTGTATCCCAATCAGCAAGAAAAAGGAAGAAAGGCATACCCCCTTTTCAGGAGGCTTCCTGGAAATCACATACAACATACCTGGTTACATCTCATCAGTGACCTTAGTCACACAGCCATACTTAGCTGCAAGACAAGCGAAGACATTCAGATTCTACCTCTTCTTCTTGAAATAGAAAGGTGAGTTGCCAATCCACTGTCAGCGTGACGACAGTTCAAGAGGTTTTCCTAGACACAGAGTTGAGTTAATCCCGTCATCTGTGTCATCGTCTCTATTTTGACAGCATCTGTCAGGTGGTCAACCAGAGTTTAGGCAAGAAGACCTATGACTTCTCTACACAGACATGATTAGGATTATCTTCTAAATCAACCAAACTGACCAGCCCACCCTTTCATTCTTCTGTGCATCACAGATCATTTTTGAAAAAGAGTTTAGGACACATCCAATAGTAAGAGTGTAGTTTTATAAATCAGGACTCAGTCTTACAGTGGAAGATTATATGGTAGTTAGTGTCATGGAGAAAAGCTTCATATTAGATTAGTTGAATCGATTGGGATACAGAACCGTCTTTAGAGCATGGCATCGTTACATTGCAGATAAAGCATGTAGGTAGAGAATGATATCTTTGTTGGGGAGAGCCCCAAACTGCTCTTCAGGAACCTTTCTCCGAGATTTGCAAGCCAATTAGGCATAATGAAACCTTGTTTTTAATGCATATCTTTTGCCAGTATAATAAACATAATAATTAAATGTTTATATATCTTTCGTATTTTCCTGTATAATACAACTAATCATATTTTTGTCAGGCTGAGGACATCTCAAGAGGAGGGAAAGGTGGCAAATTGAGGGTCTGTTCTTCTTTTATACCAGATGGCAATTATAACAAATTACTTCTGGACTTAGGGATGGGGGAGGGGTGGGGAGATGGGAACATGAGAATTATTCCTGATTTTTGTTACTTTTTGTCCTGTAAAATATGCTTACCAGGCCGGGCACGGTGGCTCACGCCTGTATCCCAGCACTTTGGGAGGCCGAGGCAGGCAGATCGCCTGAGGTCGGGAGTTCGAGACCAGCCTGACCAACATGGAGAAACACTGTCTCTACTAAAAATACAAAATTAGCCAGGCGTGGTGGCACATGCCTGTAATCCCAGCTACTAGGAAGGGTGAGGCAGGAGAATCACTTGAACCTGGGAGGCGGAGGTGGCGGTGAGCTGAGATCACGCCATTGCATTCCAGCCTGGGCAACAAGAGCGAAACTCCGTCTCAAAAAAAAAAAAAAAAATGCTTACCGGGACATCTCAAGGACATCATTCCTTTGTCAACGGTACAAAGATAACCTGAGACATAAAGTGAAAATGATTTATGGTTTTTTGTTTTCTTCCTTACATTAAATTTTCCAATAACATATCGCTAATAACATATTTCTTTTGTTTTGAGACGGAGTTTTGCTCTTGTTGCCCAGGCTGGAGTGCAGTGGTGCAATCTCGACTCACCGCAACCTCCGCCTCCCAGGTTCAAGTGATTTCTCCTGCCTCAGCCTCCCAAGTAGCTGGGATTACCTGCCACCACATCAGGCTAATTTTTTGTATTTTTAGTAGAGACGGGGTTTCACCATGTTGGCCAGGCTGGTTTTGAACTCCTGACTTTGTGATCCACCTGCCTTGGCCTCCCAAAGTGCTGGGATTACAGGCGTGAGCCACGGTGCCTGGCCAACATATTTCTAATAATATATTAATTTGATAAACAGAAGTTATTTTGGAAATAAGCCAAAACAACAAAAAATGCTCATCCCTGCTTTTCAAGGCTATTATCTGTAGTTTGAGGTTTTATCAAATGTAGATATGAACTGCGGGCCTCTTCAGGATGTCCTCATTGCTTCTGTTAATGCTTTTACCATCCAGTACCACTGAACAGGCAGCAGGGTGCCTTCTTGGGCACACCGGAAGGACCCAGGAAAAGGAAGATAGTGTGGCCTGTTCTTGTCTCCATGCCCCAAAATGGACCACTACACCAGTGGGGTAGGAAATAGCAGGTGTGTTATGGGTTGAGTTTGGAGACCTTGACTTGATCAACCATCTGCTCACCCAGGTCATCTTTCCTTTTTTTGCAGAGGTGAGGTCTCACTATCTTGCCCAGGCTGGTCTCCTGGGCTCAAGTGATCTTACCGCCTTTACCTCCCAAAGTGCTGGTATTACAGGTGTGAGCCACCATGCCTGGTTCTTGTCACCATTCTTAACATCAGCAGCAGCAGAAAAACCCCCTGTTTAGCCTTCAATGTTAATTTCCTCCTTGATCTATGTGTTCTACACAAACCACTCCCTTGTTGTCCCCCATATATTACATTTGTGGACTCTTCTCAAACTCTGCAGCTCAGCCCTGGTTCCTGCTGAGCCTACAGCCCCAGGCCTGAGCAGCCGGCTGGGCCAAGTTACCCTCAGTCTCAAGATGACTTCCTCACAAGGCAAAACATTTCTCCAGCTGGGTTGGAGACCTAAGCTGGGGAACTGGGCTCTCACATTCCAAGATAGAGGTTTGCCTATGGACCCCTGAAAGTAGGCGTGTAGAAGCAGGTTCCTCTGATGGCAGAGGCCCTCTGTTTATCTCTGAAAGATCCTGAATGCTATGCTTCTTTCATCCCCTCTGCCTTGAATTCGCCTGCTTTCTAGGTGCGGTGGAGAAAGCTGGGAAAAGAGCCACCTCTGCTCCCAGGGGCCACTGAGAGGGTAGAACACTGACCGAATCCCAGACTCACTACCTCAGGGGCTGAGATGGGTCCAAAGGGGCCCTTAACCTCTCACTTGATCACCTGACTCTTACCGCTGTCATTGATCTGACATGTTCTCCTGGGCGCTGTCCCAGCTCTGTCCCAGCTTCTCAGCACTGTGTCCTGGTCAGCCCTGAGGGCTCATTTCCTTTATCCATACTGAGGACCAAGACCTGTCTTTCCTGTAGGGCAGTGAGGGCCACGGGCTAGTGCCTGAGCCGATGAGTGCACTGCTGGTACTGTGCTGAGCCCTGGACAAGGGTGTAGGTTGCTCTAAAAAACAACTTCCCAATATTCTACAAAATAACGTTCAAACTGAACAGAGCTTGACTGAAGATTCTTCTTACTTCATTTGTTTTCATGCTACATTTTTGCTGTCCGGCTCCAAGTCTGTGACAATGGGTCACGGGATCAGTGCGAGTAACAGTGAAGATGTTTTTCTTCATCTTTGGGCTATGATTGTGCTTTGTGATCCTAAGTATAAATACATTGAGGCTGGGCACGGTGTCTCACACCTGTAATCCCAGCACTTTGGGAGGCCAAGGCAGGTGGATGCCTCGAGCCCAGGAGTTCGAGACCAGCCTGGGCAACATGTCAAAACCCCATCTCTACAAAAAAAATACAAAAATTAGCCAGGTGTGGTGGTGTGCACCTGTGGTCCCAGCTGCTCAGGAGGCTGAGGTGGGAGGATCACCTGAGCCCTGGAGATCAAGGCTGAAGTGAGTTATGATCGTACCACTGCACTCCAGCCTGTCTCAAAAAACAAAACAAAAAAAATACATACACTGACTAATAACACCAGCAATATTGTTTCATGGGAGCTGCCTCTGCTGTTTGTACCAAAACTGAGCAGATTCTTTAGGCCAGGCCCGAGTAATCATTAAATCGATCTGCTTGTGAGAAACCGGTAGGTCTAGGCATGAGCACAAAGTGGCAGGTCCGTCTCTTCCCTTCTTAAATAAGGAATCACCAGAGGTAGACTCTGTGCCTGTGACTCTTGAATGTTTAACTGAAATCCAGAGCAGCAATTGCATTTTATATGACACCATGTGTGTGCAAAAACTGAATCAAAATCTTGTGAAACAGTGCTACTTTCACTTACTATATATGATGTAGTCTAATAATTTTCTATCCTATTTTATTTCCTTTTTTTAAATGCTGGTTGAAATTCTGTAAATTTATATAATGACAAACTACTGGGACTCTATCTTGGTTCAAAAGTCCATGATCAGCCTGCTTGTATTGAGTTACTACATTGTACGATCTTATAATTGTAAAGTTTAAGATATTTTCCTTCTGTCTGTCTTAATTTATTCTGTAATCTAAGTTGTCCTGCCAGGAATGCTGGCATATTTACTTTGTTTTTGAATTCAATAATCATAGTTTCTCTTGCTAAGTTACATTAATGGTACCAAAAAAAAGTTACTGCATGGTTTTTGAAACTGTTCTTTCCTAGGAAGTTTTAAAGTAAAATGTTTTTACCTTTTATTGTTTACACAGGTTAAGCATCCCTAATTCAAAAATCCAAAATCCAAAGAAGTGCTCAAAAATCCAAAGTTTTTTGAGTGACAACATGATGCCACCAGTGGAAAATTCCACACCTGATCTCGTGTGGCGGGTTGCAGTCAGCATGCAGTTAAATCTTTCATATATGCACAAAATTATTAAAACTATTGTCCAGGGCCAGGCACAGTGGCTCACACCTGTAATCCCAGCATTTTGGGAGGCCAGGGCAGGCAGATCACTTGAGCTCAGGAGTTCGAGACCAGCCTAGGCAAGGTGATGAAACCCTGTCTCCTCTAAAAATACAAAAAAAAAAAAAAAACATTAGCTGGGCACGGTGGCACACACCTGTAGTCCCAGCTATTTGGGAGGCTGAGGTGGGAGAATCACTTGAACTGGGTGGCAGAGGTTGCAGTGAGCCAAGATCATGTCACTGCACTCCAGCCTGGGCAAACAGAGGGAGACCCTGTCTTAAAAAAATATATATACATATATATATATAGTTTAGGCTATGTCTATAAGGAGTATATGAAATATAAATGAATTTCATGTTTAGACAGGGGTCCCAACCCCAAGATATCTCGTTATGTATATGCAAATATTACAAAATCTGAAAAAATTTAAAAGCCAAAAATCACTTCAGTCTGGTGCCAACCATTTTTGCATAATTGCATTTTCCATGTTGCATTTTGCAACCATTTTGCATAATTCTGTACTTCTTTCCCTTTTGGGTTTGTTTTCATAACTGCTCAGTAAAAAGTGTTCTGTGTCATCTTTCCATTATTTTGGGCTAAATCATGTTAATGGCCAAGCCTGTCAGAATTCATTTGTTTTGAGTTAACTTCCTGGTGTCCAGTTCTCAGGAGTTGCAAGAATAGAGCTCTTCCCTCATGCAATCATCCAAAATCCCAGGCCTCTAACCAGGATTGGGGAACACCACTGTTGGCCAAGAGCAGAAGGCTTAAAGCTCTGGTCATAGTCATGGCACTGTACAAACTGTTCTTGTTCCCTACAAGAACATGGGAACTATTTGGATAATGGATTTATGAATTTAATTCTGATGGATTTTTATAAAGGAGCTAAAAATAAGCCTATATAATTTATTACATGTATAATCATATAATTTTAAATGTGTATAATTTATAATATTCATCGAAACATTTCTTTTTGGAAATTAAATTTCACTTTGGTCAAAATCATCTTACAAAACAAGATGACTCATGATGGTTCTAAATAATGTAAACCGGTGTCTGTAACTAATTAATGCTCTGGAGGAAGGAAATTCTGAGTTCTGACACAAAAGCACGTCTAAGTGGTATTGGTATTTTCAAAGCTTTTACTACAACCAAAAATATGTTCACGTGTACCTGTCTCCTCTTTACACTGCTTACTTTCTCTATCGCTTTTCCCAAATACGTCCCCAGTAACTTCCTCATGTTCTGTGCACCACCTCCAATCTTCCCCTAATGTGTATGAACTTGGTCATCACCAAAGAGGTGGAAAGGAAGAAGGGCATGTGCTAATATTAATATTGAGGTTTGGGCTGGGTGTGGTGGCTCATGCCTGTAATCCCAGAATTTTGGGAAGCCGAGGCAGGTGGATCACGAGGTCAAGACATTGAGACCATCCTGGCCACATGGTGAAACCCCGTCTCTACTAAAAATACAAAAATTAGCTGAGTGTGATGGTGCACAACTGTAGTCCCAGCTACTCGGGAGGCTGAGGCAGGAGAATTGCTTGAACCAGGGAGGTGGAGGTTGCAGTGAGCCGAGATCGTGCCACTGCACTCCAGCCTGGCAACAGGGAGAGACTCTGTCTCAAAAAAAAAAAAAAAAAGAAAAAAATTGAGGTTTGTGCCAGTTTCTTTTTCCTTTAGGTCTCCTGATATGTGTCTAGTTAGTTCTATATACTTCCTGGAAATTCGACTCCAAGATATTTAATAAAACTAAACAGGGTTATATGTTGAATAGACAAATCCTAAAGAGCAGAAAGGATTTAGTGGTTAGTGAAATTTCATTGACTTAAGATGAGTTGGATCCTCAAAATTAATATATTCTAAACAAAGTTCTATTTTTAAGCTGCAGTAATAATGCCGAATTTCTCTTATAGTTAATTGAATGATTTATCCTGGTGTTGTCTCCTGGTAGTCACTGAAAAAGTCATTACAATCCTCACTTTCTCCCCTTTAATTCAAGTTCAGAATTCATGTGTTGCTGTGACTTTTTTTGAGTTTATCTGCAGACAGCTGCCATTGAATAAACATGTTTATATAGGGCAGAAAAAGGCAGCCTGAAGATTCTACTTTCTATTTCTTTTAGCACTGTTTGGCAGTTAACACCAACAGCGCTTCAGAATGAGGTACTGTCCAGCATACACCTTGCTTGTTCCTCTACAAAGCTTCTATTTTTGTTTTTGATTTGTTGTGAGGAAGCAAAGTGTAGCCTTTACTTGAATGAAAGCTACAGTTTTATTTTTCTTTCTTATTTACAAGAAATTCTTTTGATGATTAAGTTAGCCAGATACGCCCCGTGCGCTCATATTTCTTAACCTATTTTGAGCTGAGCTAGTTGCAAGGACTAGTTCTTCTGTGAAACCTCTGGCAGTCCATAAATTCAAGTTCGTGTCCAGACGTAATGGTGAACTCAATATGTTGTATATTTGATATATGTTTGTTGCACACATGGAGAGAAAAGTTGCTACCATTGTGAAGTAGCCATGAAATCCGACAGTTCTAATTTCTTTATCTTCTGAGTACCCATGGAATAAAGGACCTCTTAGTGCCATAGCAAGGCAGAAGTTTAATTTGCAATTCTGGTGGCAACATCCAGGTATTTCAAGTAGAAATTAAGAAAACTTTACGGAAAAACTATCTCAGCACTTCAGTTTAACTATTTTTCAAAGTCCAAGGAGGGTTTTCCCCAGTGTAAAAGCAGAAATGAGAATTTCAGATCTAAAGCGGTTCTTGCCTTTTCTTTTCCCTCCATGCACATGTGCTGACAACAGAAAGTAAAATTTGAAAAGAAAACCCAGGCTAGAGCATTGGGGTCACTCATTTCCCATCCAGCGAAGGGAGAGCTGGTGCCTGGCTGGGGGAGGTTAGGAAGGCAAGTCTTGGGATCTGATCACTCGGCTGGGAGTGGGTAAAATACCTGGACCTCAGGAGGCCGGATTGCAGCGCCAGTGTTCTCTACCTGTGTGGCCTGTTCCTGCCTGGGGTTGGGTACCAAGTCCAGGTGGAAGTGGTCCCTGGAGCATCCTCTCTCTGAAGTGTTTCTTTGTCAAACAGAATACTCCCTGCTGCTGCCCCAGAACTCATCACTGTTGACACATGGACCAAGAACTAGCAGAGGAGGTGATTTATAATCTCTAAATGAATTGCTCTAAAAGAGACAACAAGCACTCTGACTTAAGTAAAGGAAGGGAGGGTGGGTGGAAAGGAAGGAGGATCATAAAGAACATTCTAGATTGCATACTTTGGTAATCACAGCAGGGCCTTATTGCAGTTAGAACAAAAGCCTGGACACACTTACCTCTCAGTTCAGGAAAATAATTTAGAGCTACTTGTTAAATGCTGGAGTATTATTGAAGTACCAAGTGTTAAGATTTTCACTGAAAGCAAAACTGACCAAGCAGCTCAGCTAGGGAAATGCTATGTGATCAGTTGATTGTTTGATGAGGAGTATGGAGCAGGGACTTTGGCAGAGGTTGCTAGCAGACAGGCCTTGGTTTTAGTCCAAGCTCTATCGCTTAATAGCTGTGTGACCTTGGGGAAAATTATAAAATTTTCCAGTCCTTAGTATCATAAACTGTAAATGGAGGAGAAAGATGCCTCACAGATGTTGAAGGTGAAGTGAGACAGGACACCTAGTACATTGCCTGGCTACATAGAAAATGTTTCACAAATGTTAACTTGAGGCCCTCTCCCCATGCCTCGGTCTCTTAGAATGGTTTTTCCCCATCGTGTGCACATTGAGCGGTAAGGCGGACAGCTGCCGCCGCCCATGCTGCCCCATGTTGAGAGCATTTCTGTTGACCTTCCCTTCTTCCCTGTGAAGCTGGTTCAGCAGTCACCTCATCACTGTTTTTCTTCTCCAGAGAGTGCTGGGTTGTAGCGACCATACTGTTGACGCAACACATCCCAACCACGCTGGACGGAATTTTTACTGCGATAATTCATATTCCAGGATCTTACAGTGCACAGGGTTACAACGATTAGCATAATGATCTTGCACAATCTTTCTGCCTAGCATGTAGTGCATTCGTAATATTCTCAGAGGAGGCGTCTAGAAAGCGCCAGGCTCCTTCCTCCTGCGTGAGCCACTGCAAGCTGTCGGCGCCTCAGTGCTATGGAGACCTTGGGTGGATTATTCCTTGTTGGCGGGGGGAGGGTCCCAGCTGTCCTGTGCATTATAGGATATTTAGCAGCATCCTTGCTAGATGCCATTTACAACAATCAAAAATGTCTCCAGGCATTGCTAAGTGTCCAGGTGGGGAGCGGAATAGGCAGAACCGCCTCCAGTCGAGAAGGGCTGAACTGTACTTAGGATTTGTGATTCTGCAGAAATGGGTTCTGTGAATGCACTAAAGCATGAGAACATCCAAAAATCAGTGTGGCACAGAACTGAATTCAAATTTACCTGGATCCAGGTAAATAAGCACAATTTTGAAAGTACCAAACAGAATTCAAGAAAAACAACAACAACAACAAAAAACACATTAAAAACAGAAAAGTTGGCCGGGCGCCGTGGCTCACGCCTGTAATCCCAACACTTTGGGAGGCCGAGGTGGGCGGATCACCTGAGGTCAGAAGTTCGAGACCAGCCCGACCAACATGGTGAAACCCTGACTCTACAAAAAATACAAAAATTAGCCGAGCGTGGTGGTGGGTGCCTGTAGTCCCACCTACTCGGGAGGCTGAGGCAGGAGAATCGCTCGAACCTGGAGGGCGGAGGTTGCAGTAAGCCGAGATCGCACCATTGCATTCCAGCCTGGGCAAAAAGAGTGAAACTCCATATCCAAAAAAAAAGGGGGGAAAGGTCAGAAAGACGTTCTTTTTCACTAGGTGATGAATTAATCTTTCCCATCTTTGTCATGTTAAAAATGTGCCTGTGGCTGTTTCTCCACTAAATGAAGACACTGGCACACAGATGATTGTGTGTAAACACTAGGCAAGACACTAGGCACAATCGTAGGGGTTCAGTAATTATTGAATGAGAAGAAAGAAAGGTTGTTCTTGAATTCTGTGATGTGAGTGTTTAATGATGTTTTTGAGGAGAATGCCATATGTAGCAGACAGAACCCTGGGCTGGGCATCAGAGGGACCGGGGGCACCACACTGGGCTTTGTGTCATTATCTCCAGAAAGTAACTGGCCTGGTGCACAGGAGAAAGTTAGAGTACATTGTCCATACAGTTCCCACATAGCTGTAGGGTTTTATGAACCCATATTTTAAAGGGCCTTCTAATGAAGTGAGGATGTTAATGCTTTTTTTTAAAAAAAAAAAAAAAAAAAGAGAGAGAGAGATTGGTGATTACTTTAAAATCTGAGTCCTGGCCAGGACTCACGCCTGTAATCCCAGCACTTTGGGAGGCTGAGACGGGCAGATCATTTGAGGTCAGGAGTTCGAGACCAGCCTGGCCAACATGGTGAAATCCTGTCTCTACTAAATACAAAAATCACGCTCCTGTAATCCCAGTTACTTGGGAGGCTGAGGCAGAAGAATCACTTGAACGTGGGAGGCGGAGGTTGCAGTGAGCCAAGATCACACCACTGCACTCCAGCCTGGGCAACAGAATGAGACTCCATCTCAAAACAAACAAAAAAATCCAAGTCCTAATTATCGCTGCAGCTTTCTTTAATGTGTGCAGTAAGGTGGGGACATACAGAATAACTTAAGATGTAGAAATCGTCTCTCCCTCCCTGAAGAATATCATGGATACTACATTTGCCTGCCAGGAATGTTGTGTTGTTCTGGTGTTCTCGTTTCTGCCGTTATCATTGTTTCTGCTTAATTTTTACAACACAACTCTGGCCGCACCCGTGGATGATCATGGAAAGGCAGCTGCCTGGCTTTCCAGAATTGTTTTGACTCTCCATCTGAACCCAGAGCTCTGTTTCCTGTACAGGTTGCTAGCAGTATTTACCCAAATTGTCCCTTCCCAACTCAGACCCACTGACCCTTCCTTTCTCAGCTGATTACGGGTTTAAGTTTGAATCAAACCATGCTATAGAATCACTATCTAGCAGCTTCTGTGCTTGCACAATAAGAGTATTAGTCAGCGTTTCCTGTTTTCATTCATATTGTAAGTTGAATAGCTGTAACAAAAGGGAAAGAGATTGCCAAGACAAATAATTCTTATGGCTTGTGCAAACAATTTATTACAAGCCTTATTAAATATGCAGCTTTCAGAAGTCTACGTGATATGCCTTTCAGCAAAGCTAAATCCTACTATGTGGACTTGCTTCATGACTTAAGAACAAGTCTATATTGAATTTAACATTAAATAATTATTTGGCCTGTATCTCTTTTAAGCTTTGTTAAGAACTGCAAATATGATAAGGGAATAAATTGCTCATTTCAAGTCACTAAGAAAACCTAACCTATAGGTTATATATGTTGGCAGTTCCCAAGAAGTACCTAGGAAATGGAACCTTCCTATAAGAGTGGTTTGTCCCCTTCTCACGAGATGGGTCTTCATATCAAGGCCCCCTAAGGCACAGATACACAGCACTCCACAGTGTCCAAGTTCGTAGTAATTGGTGGCACCTTATTAAAGTAGTTTTTACTTTCATAATTACTGATTACACATCAGCATACCTTTTCCATGTTCTGTTTCCTTGGCAGCCTGATATTTGAATACAAACGACATAAAAGTGATTACATGCAGCATTTCAGGACAGTTTTCAAACTGAGAGAATTTGGCACTTTCTTTTATTTTCTTCCCATTCTTCGTCTATTTCCTTTGCATTTGGAAGCCAAACTCCTCGAACCTTTACTTCTGCATGTTGTTTTCGTCCCCTAGCTAGAGTTCTCTTTATTACTACTTTTTTGTTTCCAATTGGTCTCTTTTTAAAAATAAAACATGGTGAAACCCCATCAATACAAAAATTAGCCGGGCATGATGGCGGGTGCCTGTGATCCCAGCTACTCGGGAGACTGAGGTGGGAGAATCAATTGAACCCAGGAGACGGAGGTTGCAGTGAGCTGTGATCGTGCCATTGCACTCCAGCCTGGGCGACAAGAGTGAAACTCCGTTTCAAAAATAAATGAATAAGTAAATTAAAATATGAAATTAAGCTTAGCTAGCCTGTGTAGATGTTTTAGATGGTCATATCTTTATCGGATATGACATTTATGCCTTTCAGTAAAACCATTGTAGTATTGTAAGAAAAAAAGGGAAGTATGATAGGGAGGACTAAGAACATATTTGTACTTCTATGTAATGCTATTTTATGTGTCTATTTCCATTGAAGTGTGGCCTTGACATCACTGGCTCCCAAGTCCCATCCTGTTTTTTCATTGACCTGCTTGTGCCAGGTACTGCGTTAGGAAGTGGAGCTACCAGATGAATAAGGCGTGGTCCCGCCCTCCATGTGGGAGACGGCACGTCAGTGTACTTAGGATGCTGCATGTGGTGACAGATGAGGGCCCTGCAAGGGAGCACACCACAGGGCCGGGAGGGTGGGATGGGCGGGAGGAGTAGCCAACTTTGCCCGAAAGCATCAGGACAAGCTTCCAGGAAATGGCACATCCAAGCTGAGTCTTGGACAGCGGGTTAAAGAGGCAGAGAGGGGAGAGAGGAATGTTCCACATGGGAAAAGAGGTCTGGAGGTGACAACAAGTAACATAGAGTATGTGGGCTGTGCCGGAAGCTTGATATTACAGAGGCACGAAGTCTGAGGCAGGGAGTGTGAAGGAAGATGAAGGTAGGGGAAGGAAGTTTACACAAGGGTGGCCTTGACTTTTATATTAAGGCACTTTAGGGAAGCAGGAACCACTGAAGACAGGAGAACATGGTGACTACACGGGCGCATTGAAGGGGGGAGGAGCTAGGTTTTTGAAGGGAATTTGAGCTTGCAATTTTTCAAGGGCATTCAATGGTTATAAATGAAACTTTTCATTAATATATTTGTGTCCAAGTGTTTTTAGATGTGCTTTTCTGCTACTCTCTTTTTATTTGGTTTGGAGATAGATGGTGACTTTCCTTCAGTGCCTTCTATGTGTCTTGACATGTTAATGTCTCAAACACATGGTCCGTATCATCATGGAGCTTGCAATCTAACAGGGTAGTTTAACACATAAATATGCATCCAGTTGGAAAGAACTTAGAGATCACTTGATCAGCCCCCGTTATGTAAAATGTATGCAACAATCTACCTCCAACTATAGGGCGACATTAAACAGTTTTTCAAAATACCATGGCATTGAAAAAAATGCGTAACATTTGGGTTACTTCAGTCCCACTCCCCGGTACTAATCAGGCCAGTGAACCAGTCTTGCTGGTGAAATAATGACTTCTCCAGTCATGATGGATGATTTCCCTTCATCATGACCATTTCTTCCCTGGCTCTGCCTTTACCTATGAATCTCTTCTTTCCTCCCTCTCCTTCCTCCTCTTGGTCTCTGCCTGCCATACCCAACTCCACATTTCTCTGCTTGGAAAAATCCTACTTGATTCTCAGAGCCTGACTCCATCACCCCCTCTCTCCAACCCTCCCAGGCAAACTCCGTCCCTCCCAGTGTGCCGCCCTCCAGCTCTCTCTAGTTGAATAGCAGATGTTCTCTCTCCCACTTCCCTGCAGGGCTTCAGGGTAGTGACCCTAAGAGTGAGCTTCTACCAGTGAGAAAAACGCCTGGATGGAGCAGGAATTCCCACAAATGCTTAGGAATTCAATATGATTTTTAGCAAGTGGGAGAATTATCCTTTTGGTTACAAAGATGTGAACTATTTTTGTGAGTTCTCAGTATGCACCAAGAAAAACCCCAGTGACTCAGTAATGTACCTGTGCCGTCTCACTTAACCCTTCCAACAAGGAACTTGCCAAGGTGCACAGCTGGGAGGGATCCGGGGTCCCGTCCGTGTGCTAACCTGCAGGACAGCGCCGCATAATCCAGTACTGGGGCCTTATTGTCCAGCCTTCCACCTCCAGGAGCCCACTCAGTGATGACTTTTGACAAAAGTCACCCGGATTATCCCTCTTTTGGGGTCCATGATGCCACCAACGGCTAAAGTTAACAAATGCATTACCAGGAGGTACCACTGAGGTAAGGATTGTTACTGTAAGTGATTTTCTCTGATTTTGACCACTACAAGTAAAATCACAAGATTTGTCCCAAATACTATATAAAGAGGAATGTCTTTTATTTCTCGAAATTGTTCTGCCACTTTGTTTGTTCAAATAACACATAATAAAGGATAAATGGCTTGTAGCTATATTTATCCAAATTGAACATTTTTGATGTAATTTTTTTAATTTGTCAAAAGCATATCAATGGTCATAAAAATTTTTTATGTCCTCTGGCCCTATTACCTTACCCTTGGGAATTTATTCCAAGAACGTAATTTGAAAGAGATTAAAGCACATAGGCACAAATATTTTCAGTGCAGTATTGTTTATATTGGAAACAACCCAAATGTTCAGTAACAGGGGGAACAATTTTGTAAATCTTGCTACAGCAACTTAACAAAATTATAAGCTGCCACTTATAATTGTAAATTTTGAAAGTTTGTAGCACAGCAAGGAAACTGATCATGTTAAATGTTTCTGATATCTTAGTTAATTTTTCTCCCGCCAGTTCCGATCGGTGTCCTGGTCATACCGTCAGCATATAAGTATGTATTTCATAAACATTTACTTTGTATTATAATAGCACATATTCCACTTGCTTCCCCACAGTGACCGAAGCTGGCTTTGGTGCTGACATCGGAATGGAGAAATTCTTCAACATCAAGTGCCGAGCTTCCGGCTTGGTGCCCAACGTGGTTGTGTTAGTGGCAACGGTGCGAGCTCTGAAGATGCATGGAGGCGGGCCAAGTGTAAGTGCCCACACCGCCTTCCTAATACCAAAATTATTCTTCATGTTTTCTCTCCTTATTTCAGGTAACGGCTGGTGTTCCTCTTAAGAAAGAATATACAGAGGAGGTAAGAGGAGCTGTTTAGATGCTTATGTGAAGGGGTCTGGGTTTTGCTTTTTTCTTTTTTACAGAACATCCAGCTGGTGGCAGACGGCTGCTGTAACCTCCAGAAGCAAATTCAGATCACTCAGCTCTTTGGGGTTCCCGTTGTGGTGGCTCTGAATGTCTTCAAGTAAGTCCAGCCTCCTCCTTTAAATGTGGGCAAGATGCAAAACCACAAACATTTTCTTCACTAGGACCGACACCCGCGCTGAGATTGACTTGGTGTGTGAGCTTGCAAAGCGGGCTGGTGCCTTTGATGCAGTCCCCTGCTATCACTGGTCCGTTGGTGGAAAAGGATCGGTGGACTTGGCTCGGGCTGTGAGAGAGGCTGCGAGTAAAAGAAGCCGATTCCAGTTCCTGTATGATGTTCAGGTAAGATCTAGTAAAAACAATGGCTCACATTTATACAATTTTGTTATAATTTGTGTTTCTCCAGGTTCCAATTGTGGACAAGATAAGGACCATTGCTCAGGCTGTCTATGGAGCCAAAGATATTGAACTCTCTCCTGAGGCACAAGCCAAAATAGATCGTTACACTCAACAGGTAAAAGTTCTACTTTTAGGGGAAAAGAAAAATCAGTGAACACATTTTCTTTCCTTTCTCACAGGGTTTTGGAAATTTGCCCATCTGCATGGCAAAGACCCACCTTTCTCTATCTCACCAACCTGACAAAAAAGGTGTGCCAAGGGACTTCATCTTACCTATCAGTGACGTCCGGGCCAGCATAGGCGCTGGGTTCATTTACCCTTTGGTCGGAACGGTGAGTGAGTCACATTTTCCAAAAACCCTCCCGCTAATCTGTAACGCTTGGTTTTCTCCCCCAGATGAGCACCATGCCAGGACTGCCCACCCGGCCCTGCTTTTATGACATAGATCTTGATACCGAAACAGAACAAGTTAAAGGCTTGTTCTAAGTGGACAAGGCTCTCACAGGACCCGATGCAGGTAGGCTGATGTGCTTCAACTTTTTCTCTCTTACTCAAACATGGTTTTTTTTTCTATTTTTCAGACTCCTGAAACAGACTACTCTTTGCCTTTTTGCTGCAGTTGGAGAAGAAACTGAATTTGAAAAATGTCTGTTATGCAATGCTGGAGACATGGTGAAATAGGCCAAAGATTTCTTCTTCGTTCAAGATGAATTCTGTTCACAGTGGAGTATGGTGTTCGGCAAAAGGACCTCCACCAAGACTGAAAGAAACTAATTTATTTCTGTTTCTGTGGAGTTTCCATTATTTCTACTGCTTACACTTTAGAATGTTTATTTTATGGGGACTAAGGGATTAGGAGTGTGAACTAAAAGGTAACATTTTCCACTCTCAAGTTTTCTACTTTGTCTTTGAACTGAAAATAAACATGGATCTAGAAAACCAACCAGCAAGTTTTCAGTGCCAGATAAAACTCTG